CTGTCCCGGCAAATCCTCATGCTGGAGCTGTGACCCTGTGACCCTCAGGACCTCAGGGTGTGGCTGCACTTGGGCGTGGAGCTGTAGAGATTGTCAAGGTAAAGCGAGGCCCTGACCCAGTGTGACCAGCGTCCTCATGAGAAGGGGAGACGAGGACGCAGCACACAGGACCACCACGTGAGGACACGGAATACGTCATCTTCGCGCCAAGGAGAGAGGCCTCGGGTAACCAGCGCTGCGAGACACCTTGCCCCCAGCACCGGAGGGAATGAGCTCCCGCTGTTTAAGCCGCCTGCCTGGGAGTGCCAGCAAACCCACGCTGACCTGTGCAGTTCACACCGTCGGCCCGGAAAGCCCTCGCCGGAGCCCCGGCCACATCAGGGTTTCGTCCTGGCGCCGTGTGGGTGGGGAGAGGCGCTGGGCCGGCAGCATTTGCACCCCACCACTGCCTGCAGGGGCTGCCTTTGTCTTCCTGAGTTGATCTGTGTCCCATTTGCCCTGATAGGGAGAGAAAGATTCAAATACCCTGTCACAGAGGGAGACCGGCGTCTCATCTGCAGGCCCTGCTAGGGCTGGTGCCAGTTCCCCGCCCTCCCTGGTGGAGAGACCAGAGATGTGAAAACGCAGAACCCGCCCCAGCCCCGGCCTGCGGGAAAGAAGAAGGGAAGACGCAGAACCCGCCCCAGCCCCGGCCTGCGGGAAAGAAGAAGGGAAGACGCAGAACCCGCCCCAACCCCGGCCTGCGGGAAAGAAGAAGGGAAGACGCAGAACCCGCCCCAGCCCCGGCCTGCGGGAAAGAAGAAGGGAAGACGCAGAACCCGCCCCAACCCCGGCCTGCGGGAAAGAAGAAGGGAAGACGCAGAACCCGCCCCAGCCCCGGCCTGCGGGAAAGAAGAAGGGAAGACGCAGAACCCGCCCCAGCCCCGGCCTGCAGGAAAGCCACGCTGTGCTGCCAGGGATCGGCTGATCTTTGGCCTCTGACCTTACAGTGATGTCACAGCAGACCCATGGCAACGCACTCCCAGCACCTCCTGACTACTCCCTGCGGGACGGCTGGGTGTGAGGGTGGCAGCCTTGTGCTCAAGCCGAGGCTGGGCTGGAGGATGGAGAAGGACACGGGGACCACACACAGGAGGCACCGGCCCGGCCTCAGGGCCCTGCCCTCAGGAGTGGCCCTTGGGCACCTCAAGGCGGCCAGTGAGGCCTCTGAACTTCAGCGAAGCAGGAGTCTGGGAGGCCTGCAGCCCGAGGGGGACCCTCCCAGCCGCCCTAGGAAGCCTCACAAGGAGCTGGGTAGGGGCTGTGGGGCCGCGGGGAGCGGGTGGATGGTGCTGACGGCTCTGTCCTTCCTCCCCAGAGTCCGAAGATCAAGGGAAAGACCCAAGCAGTAACGCGGAAGATGCCAGCTGGTAAGCAGCCTGTCCGACGCTGGCCTTTGTGACTTCCAAACCACTTTCCCTGCTCCTCCCGCAGTCAGAAAAACCTAGCACAAGACAAGAAGGAAAGCTTCAGCACCCTTGGGAAGCTGGGTCATGAGAGTGGAAAACAAGACCCAGAGAGGGAGAAGAGCGACTTGGAGGCCAGCATGCAGGAGGTGCAGGAAGGCGAGCACGCAGACGGAGGCTTGCAGGAGGCCAAGGTTGGGCCACGCTGAGGAGCGGTGCATTTTTTCCGGCCTTCACTTAACCTCTTTGGTCTTACAGGAACAGGAGGCAGAGTCCATAAAGCTAAATGACCTTCAGGAAGAAGAGGTAAGAGCTTTTCCCTTTAGTAATAGAAGTGAGCCATCCACACCTCTGTGGTTTCCATTCGCAGAAAGCATCTGTGTTTGTGGAGATTGATCTGGGAGACCATGCTGAGGAGGTAAAAATGGAAAACCGCAAGACAAGCAGAGCTCCCATCCCTTAAATGTCTCCACTCCCCACAGGTGGTCACCGATGCCAAGAAGGAAGAGAAGCCGTCCCAGATGGATGTGGAAGATCTGTCAGAAGACGAGTGAGTGATGCTTGTGGGCTCACACTAGGTGGTCTCACCCACCTGCCCTCCTCTCGCCCTGCAGGATGCAGACCAGCTGGGTGTGCTGCATCCCGTACTCCACCAGGAAGAGGGCAAAGGAGAGCACCTAGCGCCCCGGAGAGGGTGCTCAGAGCTTGGCGAAGAAGAGGAAGGAGACGGGGTGCAGAGGGGCTGGGGGCACAGGAGGCGGGACGGAGGGCGATCCGGCCACCTACTTGCCGCCCAAGAGCCTTCTCTGCCAGGCACTGAGGTTTCTGTTTTCTTCTTGTGGGACTGGCCAGGCCTGGAAGGAGCGAGAGCACAGACTGCGCCTTTGGGCTAAAGATCCCGCCAGCTCTGAGCAACGCTGGGGTGCCGATGACCACACCAGGTGTGAGCCACGCCTGAAACCCACTGCCCACTGGGTGAGTGATGACGTGACCTTCAACAAACACAATAAACAAGCACGGGAAGATGCTCCTCCTCTCCACCAGATGCTCCTCCTCTCCACCAGATGCTCCTCCTCTCCACCAGATGCTCCTCCTCTCCACCAGATACTACTCCTCTCCACCAGATACTACTCCTCCTCTCCACCAGATGCTCCTCGTCTCCACCAGATGCTCCTCCTCTCCACCGGATGTTCCTCCTCTCGTCGAGATGCTCCTCGTCTCCTCGAGATGCTCCTCGTCTCCACCGGGTGCTCCTCGTCTCCACCGGATGCTCCTTGTCTCCGCCGGATGCTCCTCCTCTTCGCCAAATACTACTCCTCCTCTCCGCCAGATCCTACTCCTCCTCTCCGCCAGATACTACTCCACCTCTCCGCCAGATCCTACTCCTCCTCTCCGCCAGATCCTACTCCTCTCTGCCAGATCCTACTCCTCCTCTCCGCCAGATCCTACTCCTCCTCTCTGCCAGATCCTACTCCTCGTCTCCGCCAGATGCTCCTCCTCGTCTCCGCCAGATGCTCCTCGTCTCCGCGAGATGCTCCTCCTCTCTGCGAGATGCTCCTCCTCTCCACCGGATGCTCCTCCTCTCCTCGAGATGCTCCTCCTCTCCTCGAGATGCTCCTCGTCTCCACCGGCTGCTCCTCGTCTCCGCCGGCTGCTCCTCGTCTCCGCCGGCTGCTCCTCGTCTCCGCCGGATGCTCCTCCTCTCTGCCAGACACTACTCCTCGTCTCTGCCAGACACTACTCCTCCTCTCCGCCAGACACTACTCCTCGTCTCTGCCAGACACTACTCCTTGTCTCTGCCAGACACTACTCCTCGTCTCCGCCAGACACTACTCCTCGTCTCTGCCAGATGCTCCTCCGCTCCACGAGATGCTCCTCCTCTCCACGAGATGCTCCTCCTCTCCACGAGATGCTCCTCGTCTCCGCCAGATGCTCCTCCGCTCCACGAGATGCTCCTCGTCTCCGCCAGATGCTCCTCCGCTCCTCGAGATGCTCCTCCTCTCCACCGGATGCTCCTCATCTCCGCCGGATGCTCCTCGTCACCGCCGGATGCTCCTCGTCTCCGCCGGATGCTCCTCCTCTCCGCCGGATGCTCCTCCTCTCCACCAGATACTACTCCTCCTCTCCACCAGATACTACTCCTCTCTGCCAGATACTACTCCTCTCCGCCAGATACTACTCCTCCTCTCCGCCAGATGCTCCTCGTCTCCGCCAGATGCTCCTCGTCTCCACGGGATGCTCCTCGTCTCCACGGGATGCTCCTCCTCTCCACCAGATGCTCCTCCTCTCCTCGAGATGCTCCTCATCTCCACCGGATGCTCCTCGTCTCCACCAGCTGCTGCTCCTCTCCACCAGCTGCTCCTCATCCCCACTGGATGCTCCTCATCCCCGCCGGATGCTCCTCCTCTCCGCCAGATCCTACTCCTCCTCTCCGCCAGATCCTACTCCTCCTCTCTGCCAGATCCTCCTCCTCGTCTCCGCCAGATCCTCCTCCTCGTCTCCGCCAGATCCTCCTCCTCGTCTCCGCCAGATGCTCCTCCTCGTCTCCGCCAGATGCTCCTCGTCTCTGCCAGATGCTCCTCCTCCCCACGAGATGCTCCTCATCTCCACCGGATGCTCCTCATCTCCACCGGATGCTCCTCGTCTCCACCAGCTGCTCCTCGTCTCCACCAGCTGGAGGACTCCAGCCCCTTCCTGCCCTGGCCTCTTGCTCAGTGGCTTGTTGGGTGGGGACAGAGGCCCCTGGGGCACAGCAGGGGAGGCTCAGCCCTTTGTGGGCCTCGTGTGAGCTGCAGCTCCTGGAAGCACCCCCACCAGGCAGGAGTGAGAGGTGCAGGGCAGGGATGGAGCATCTGCTGTGTCACCAAAGTCCCTGCAGGAGCCAGGAGCACGGTGGACGCAGCTGAGCCCCGGCTGTGACTGCGAGAGCAACAGAGACTGTGGTGCTGGCACTAGGATCTGTCCCTGGAGGGAAGCCACATGCTCCCCACTCAGAGGAGGAGAGGGAGTCTTCCTAGGGGTGTGGGGGGCTCCAGGACATGCCTGTAAGACGAGTTTCACCAGAATCCACCCAGAGCCCTCTCGTTCAGACACGCACACGTGCATATTCATATGTACACAGCACATACATGCTCGTACATACCACACATGTGCACAGGAGGGCACGGGCAGGTGACCTGCAGCATCTCTGATCCGGGTGTCTCTAAGGCAGTCAGAGGCCACAGGCGGAGATGCTGTGTGCACTGTCTATTCCCGTGGAGACACATGGGGGCCGTCCCTGTGGTGCACATGATAATGCAGAGGCTCCCAGAGGGTGAGCTCTGCCCATCACTCAGCCAGGGAGGGAGGGGCCCTTTTCAGGGAGCCGCATGCCACGCAGAGCTTGTCCCACTGGGTAGTTTCCTCTGATCAAAGTGGGGCACCATCCAGGCTGCAGAGAGAAAGGGGACCCCCCAAAGCCAGCACCCACCCTTGACTGAAAGACACCACAGAAGATAAGTGCCCATCGGCCCCAGAGTCATCATTTCCCAGACAACCGGAAATGGGCCCTGGACGGGCTGTCCTGGACAGGCTGCCGGGCAGTTGGGTGTGACTCAGTTGCGGCCTCCAACTGTGCCAACCAGAAAGGCACCCAGAGAAGCTTCCGGAAATACGGTTGGTTTGTCCCCTTGGTGGGGCAGGAGGCGGCAGCTCTGCCGGGTGGCTCCCAGCACCCTCCCCCACAGAGCAAACATCGGCATGAGTCTGTCCACCCGTGTATTCGTCCTGTCGCCGCGTGTGGCTGGCCTCATTCTGGGTATGCTGGCGGCAGCCACCTCTAGGACAGGGAGGTCCCATGGCTCTGCAGACACAGGAGCTTGGCAGTGGCTTAGCTGTTAGAATGTGAGCCTTCCAGAGTCAGACGCGCCTTTGCCTTCTGTTGGGCTCTGAGCTCATTTCCTCAAACCCAGGGTAATTCTGTTCCTCCTTCACTGTCTGGTGGGCGGGACCATGTATTCAATCCCTGTGCATATAGATGGTGCCATATACGGAGAGAGGCATAGGTTGTCTTACGAGAGTGGGGTCGCGTTGCACTGTGGCCCCTGCCAGGCCCTGTCCGGAGTGCTGAACACAGAGCAGCAGGTGCCGCCGGTCCCCAGCCTCTTGGAGCCCCGTTCCCTCTGGGCGTCGTAGACAGTCGAGTTCAGCACATCTCTACGTGGAGTTTCGCAAAAAAGGCAACCACTTTGAAATGGGAGGGCCGCAGCGCCATGGCCTGGCGACGCCTGTGAGTGACTACAGTGGGGCCTGGAGGAGGAGCAGGGGGATGAATGCAGCCTTGGGGCAGGCGCTGGGGCCTGGAGGAGGCTTGGGGAGCAGGGCATGGGGGGCGGGGAGCGAGTGCAGCCTTGGGGCAGGCGCTGGGGCCTGGGCCTGGCTGGGCCCCTCTATGCCTTTCAGTCTTGAGGTCTGGAAACCCGGCCGGGATCTCCCCCGAGTGGGCAGTGCTGTTGGTGGCGGCGGGGGGGAGTGGTGCTGGCACTGTGTGGCCGGGCAGAGCCGAGGCCAAAGCAGTTCCATCCACACGCAGTCCACGAAGGGACGTCGGGCGCCTCCCACAAGCAAAGGCCCCGCCCGGCTCCAGCCCGGCCCGCAGGGACGACCTTGCCCTTCTTTCCTCCCTGGCCAACAGCACCACCCCGTGGGGGCCCCGGTGCTGAGGGCTCAGGCTGCCTGTTTCCGTCCTGGAAACCACAGACACCCGAGATCCAAGCAAGGAAGGCAGGATTTCCATACCTCCTCCCCAGCTGAGCATTCGCTGGAGGGGGACGGGGCTGTCACTACGTCCCTTATGATGATCACCTCATAGAGGCTGGGCCTCCCCACACCAGGACCACACGCCCATGAGGGCCCCACAGGCCTCAGCCTAGAGAGCCCCCATGGGAAACCCTGTGCTGTGAATGGTGTGGAAATTCCCCTGTGTCCTTCCCACGTGACCCCACAAAACCCTCAGCCGTGGACATCCCGAGTTCCTCTGAACGCCCGGCCTTCCCAAGCCTCGCCAGCGCCACGGACATCCCGGGGCCCCGGGGAAGGGTGGCTCTGCCGGGAGACAGGGTCTTCTCTCTGGCTCTGGTTCTGAAGGCTGTGGTGGGTGCAAGGTTCACCAGAGACGGCAGGACTCCCGTGCCCTGGAGCGGGAGGGAGTCTCTCCTGTGTCTCCCCTGGGCGCCGGCTCCTGCTGAACCCCAGACCCAGCTGTGGGAGAAAGCTGCCCAGGGCCCTGCAGGAGAGGCGGGGCCAGCCCTGGTGCACACAGGGGCAGAGGCACCTGGGCTGGTCTGGGCTGGGAGGTCAACTCTCCGTGTTGCAATGCTGTGTCCAGGTCTGAAAAGGGCAATGTGAAAGCAACTCCTCAGGGACAGAAGCCAGGCCACTCTGGGGAGAGGCAGGACACAGCCCTTCTGGCCCTGAACACCTTGAGGGGCAGGCAGGGGGTGATGACCCCACTCTACAGATGGGAGCACCGAGGTGCCCAAGGCAGGGGGTGAGGACCCCACTCTACAGATGGGAGCAGTGAGGTCCCCAAGGTGGGGGTGATGACCATATTCTCCAGATGGGAGCACCGAGGTCTCTGAGGCAGGGGGTGATGACCCCACTCTACAGATGGGTGCATTGAGGTCCCTCAGGCAAGAGTGATGACCCCACTCTACAGATGGGAGCACCGAGGTGCCCGAGGCAGGGGGCGAGGACCCCACTCTACAGATGGGAGCACCGAGGTTCCCAAGGCAGGGGGTGAGGACCCCACTCTACAGATGGGAGCAGTGAGGTCCCCAAGGTGGGGGTGATGACCATATTCTCCAGATGGGAGCACCGAGGTCTCTGAGGCAGGGGGTGATGACCCCACTCTACAGATGGGTGCATTGAGGTCCCTCAGGCAAGAGTGATGACCCCACTCTACAGATGGGAGCACCGAGGTGCCCGAGGCAGGGGGCGAGGACCCCACTCTACAGATGGAAGCACTGAGGTCCCCGAGGTGGGGGTGATGACCGTATTCTCCAGATGGGAGCACTGAGGTCTTTGAGGCAGGGAGTGAGGACCCCACTCTACAGATGGTTGCACTGAGGTCCCTCAAGCAAGAATGATGACCCCACTCTACAGATGGGAGCACCAAGGTCCCCAAGGCAGGGGGCGATGGGAGCACCAAGGTGCCTGAGACATGAGTGATGACCCCACTCCACAGATGGGAGCACCGAGGTCCCTCTGTGGGCAGCTTGGGGCCAGGCACAGGACTGGCAGAGGCTGGGAGCACAGCTTGTCGGGGCATCTGCGGGTGTGAGGGCCTGACACTGTCTTCAGGGCTTAGCCTTTGTTCTCCCTGCAAGAGGGGACAGAATGCCCTTTGTCTTTGTAAATCTATGCCCTGCTTTAGGCAAAAAGAGGAATCCGGAGAGCACTCCTGGACCTGTTTCTTCTTAATCGTCTTCATCTCAAAGGCCCTTCCTGTTTTGGGGAGTCACACACACTCTTCTGACACTGACGACCTGGAGTGTCACAGACCCTGAAGGTGAAGGGCTCTGTCCCACAAGACTCTGCCCCTACTTCTGATGACAGCCGTACATGGGTACCCAGGCAACCCACACTCACTCCTGACAACTGCAGATTTGGGGAACTTTACATCCCCTCAGATTCACTAGAACACCTCCCAGGGCTCAGGAAAGTGCTTTACGTACAATCATGCTTATTATGAAGGAAACCCATGAACAGCTCAGTGAAGAGAGTGGGGAGGTGGGCACTGATCTCTGAGCACCGTGGGGGCTCCCCAGCCTGGGGGCTCCCCAACCCTGATGCCCAAAAGTTTTTATCTAGGCCTCATTACACAGGTATGATTGATTAAGTCATTGGTCATTGGTGATTGAACACAAACTCAATCTCTGGCCCCTCCCAGGAGTGGGGGCGGTGAGGGGGGCTGGAAGTTCCTCTCTAATTACATGGTTGGTTCCTCTGGCAACAAGCTCCCACCCTAAAGCTACCTTGGGGTCCCCCAAGAGTCACCTCATTAGGGTAAACAAATGTGGTGAAAAAGAGTTGTTATGAAATCAGACACCCCTATCAGGAAATTCCAAAGATTTAAGGAGTTCTGTCCCTGGAACAGGGGACAAAGACCAGATGTATTTTTTATTATACCACAATACAAATCTCTTAATTTATTCAGGTCTCCTTCGATTTATCTCAGTAGCGTTTTGTAGTTTTAGGTGATAAGCTCATGCACACTGAGATTCAAAGGGGTCTGTTGGAGCGTTCAGCAATTCATGAACTGAGCAGTACCAGAACGTGTGAGGTTCAGCGTGAGGTTCAGCGCTCCACTGAGGTTGAGGGGCGGAGCTCTTTTCTAAGTGTCTGCAGAAGCGGGACAAAGACAAGACATCTGGTTAAAAGGAAGTCCCTGGTGAGAGGCTGGTTTGGCAGTTTCTGGGCAGTGTCAGTTTCGTGGCCCAGTTCCCAGTGGGCTTCGGTGTGCTCACACAGGGTCCCAGGCACTGAAGCCGCCTCAGCCCAGGGCCTCCTGGTTAACTTTCTCATGTAGCTTTCCGAGTATATGTCCACCACTTGTTTTGGTCAAAGCCACTCATAAGTAATTTAACATTTTTGATGTCAAGAACAATAAATAGAAGTTTCCTCTTTGTGCCTCCCCAGTCACTGGGCTTCAGTCCCAGGAGGCAGGTGCCAGGCAGACGTTGGTCCCTTCTGCTAGTTTTGCCTGGTCTTGAACCGGTGCTGTGGGCTCTTCTGGGGCTGGTTCCTTTCATGCTGAGTCATGTCTATGTGACTCCTCAGTAGTTAGTTTTTTAAAAAATTGCCAGATATAAATGTGTGCTCAGGCAGGTTTTTGAGAACTCCACACCATCTCTTGGGAACGATGAGAAGTCCCCTGAGTCCCTGTGGCAGGACGTGGGCTTTTCATGGGTCAGCCTGAGCCCCGCTCCATGGCCCCGATGGGCGCTGGGGCAGCACCCTGGCTGGACATGGGCTCCTAGAGAGGGCAGTCAGTGCTCGGCAGGCCAGAATCATGGAGGAGGGGTCGGGAAAGCACTGCTGACCCCCAATCCCATGGATATGCTGTCATCCTCCCAATGGCCTGGCTGATGGGCCATGGTGGGTGTGGACCCCTGAGTGAGTGTCTGGGGGGAAGTGTCACGGGGTCAGCCTGTGTGCTTCCTGGGCTCCTTGTCTACATGGCTGCGCATCTGCTTGGCTGTGTGTCCGGGACCTGCTTGTGTCCACTACAGGCCTGGGCCCAAGGAATCTCGGGAGGTGGAAATGGACACCCGGGGCCGCAGAAGCTGCACAGGTGGGGCCAAGAACCAACCAAGCCTTGCTGCCAGCTCCCCGCTCCACCCACTGTGATGCCAGCTGCTTCTCACATCTGTGAAGCCTCACCCAGCCTTGGGCCATCATTTCAGGTAAATAAAAAGGCCTAATGGCCCCATCAGGCCCTGAGCTCCCTGCTTCCTGAGGAGCTGTCTTCTGCTGGAACTTGGAGGCCACGTGGGCAGAATGAAACTCCTGCTTCCGACAGCAGACGGCAGCAGTGACCTACTCCTGGCTGCCCTGCCCATCTGGAGCGGGTTCTGGGTCTTTTGGGCCCTTTGAGGTTGGTCCGCCCTCCTGCCCTGGCAGCAGCCAGTATTTTACTCCCAGTTGCTCCAGCCTCCCCCAACCCCCTTCCCCGTAAGTAACCTGCCCCGACGCTTGTCCTGGAGCCACGGTGTGGAAGATTCCAGCAGCATTGAGGAACCAAATTTTATATACAGCGTTTCCTCCAAGCACGCAGCTCTGATGTGCCTTTTCCAGGGCCAAAGGCCCCTTCAGGAATCTTCAGGCTTCCCGCTCCACCTCACCTTCTGTAGTGCTGCCAGGCTGACGACAGCCCCCGGGTCTGTGGCTGGCCCCTCTCTCCCAGAGCATCTTGGCCTGCAGTGCTGGCCACAGCCAGAGAGAGGGAAGAGACAGCCCCAGCAGTAACCACGGGTGCCTTCGGCCCACGCACCTGCCGGTCGGCCCCAAGGGTGCCAGGCCTTCCTCTCCTATCGCCGCTGTGGGGCTCCAAAGGGCAGCCAGGAGCCCCAGCTCTGCTGTGGCTTTGCTGTTCCCCAACTGTGAGACCCTCAGAGAGCTGCCGGGCGCAGGTTTCCTCCTCGGCCAGCGAGCAGTCAGACCAGGCTTCGGACCCCTCTACTGTTCCAGGGTGGAGGGGAGGACCCAGGAGACCCAATGGCCTGGATGCCAACAGCCAGCGTGGCCTGACGATGCCATAGGGCACAGGGACAGGCTCTCCGTCCTCTGCGGCCCCGTTCTGCTCCCACCCCAGTGCCCTCCTTTCACCCTGGGGTCCTCCCTGGACCAGCAGCTGCCACCCACAGCACACTGGGATATTTGTGCTGGCCTAGCTACTACCTGACACAGCTGACCACCTCACCCGGCTGACGACCCACACAGCCTCCTGGCCTGGGTCCTCCTGCGCCAGCATTGTGTGTCAAGTGTGTGTGTGGCTGGCATTCCTGTGTGCCGCGTGCAGAGCCTGCAGGACGCCCTTCAGTTCCCAGGATGCCCCACCACAGAGGGGGACTGGTCCCCCCGAGGGTCCTGGGAAACCCTGTTCCAACCACATGCCACATAGGTCCTGTTACGTGAGTTAGAGGGGTGCGTGTGCTTCTCAAGATGAGCTTTCATCAAGTTCTTCCTCCACGCGACGTTGGTCCAATTGGCCGGTGGGGAGTACAGTGCTAGGTGAGGGTCTCCGCTGGGGAGCTTGACACAGCGGGGCGCAAATAAAGCCGTCACCAATCCAAACCCGTTCTGCACTGATACCTCGTACAATAGCAATAAAAATGTGTCAGCAAGAACGCCAAATTCGGTTAGCGTTTTAAACGCGGCATTCACTCACGGTGAACGGGCAGCGGTGGGTTTACTGCCCTGCACTCCAGCCCACAGTGCGGTGAACTGGACCCTAAATCACAGTGAACGGGCGGCGGTGGGTTTACTGCCCTGCACTCCAGCCCACAGAGCACTGGACTCTAAACATGCACTGACCTCAAGGTGGTTCCCCTGGCTGACCTCCTGTCACATGGCCTGGATAAGACTGGCAATGGCCAGATCTTGTCACAATCTGAACAAAAGGGTCAATATGTAGAGAAACAGACTGACGATTCGACGCCTCCCAAGGGAGGAACAAAATGAGCTACATTTTCGTTTACTAGAGCACAGTATTAAGGGCCTTGACTTGGGAGTAGCTCAGATGAAGACTTGGTTTGTTTTTCTTTCCTTTCTTTCTTTCTTTCTTTCTTTCTTTCTTTCTTTCTTTCTTTCTTTCTTTCTTTCTTTCTTTCTTCTTTCTTTCTTTCTCTCTCTCTCTCTCTCTTTCTTTCTTTCTTTCTTTCTTTCTTTCTTTCTTTCTCAGATTCTCGCTCTGTCGCCCAGGCTGAGTGCAGTGGCGCAGTCTCGGCTCACTGCAATCTCTGCCTCCAGGGTTCACGCCATTCTCCTGCCTCAGCCTCCTGAGTAGCTGGGACTGCAGGGGCCCACCATCACACCTGACTAGTTTTTTGTATTTTTAGTAGAGATGGGGTTTCTCCATGTTAGCCAGGATGGTCTCTATCTCCTGACCTCGTGATCCGCCTGTCTTGGCCTCTTAAAGTGCTGGGAGAAGACCTGATGGTTTCAGTGGACCACAAGCCATGTGGTGTGGCCTGGGAGAGGGCACAAAGTAACCTGCCTGCTGTTCCCGGGAAGATGCCTCATCACACATCCGAGGGCCCATGAAACCCGGAACGGCCCACGCACAACTGGAGAGCCTGACACACACCTGGAGGGTCCTTCGCACACCTGCAGAGCCCGTCACACACCTGGAGGGCCCGTCACACACCTGGAGGACTCATCACACACCTGGAGGACTTGTCACACCTGGAGGATCCATCACACACCTGGAGGACTTGTCACACACCTGGAGGGCCCATCACACACCTGGAGGACTTGTCACACACCTGGAGGGCCCATCACACACCTGGAGGACTTGTCACACACCTGGAGGGCCCATCACACACCTGGAGGACTTGTCACACCTGGAGGATCCATCACACACCTGGAGGACTTGTCACACACCTGGAGGGCCCATCACACACCTGGAGGACTTGTCACACACCTGGAGGGCCCATCACACACCTGGAGGACTTGTCACACACCTGGAGGGCCCATCACACACCTGGAGGACTTGTCACACACCTGGAGGGCCCATCACACACCTGGAGGACTTGTCACACCTGGAGGATCCATCACACACCTGGAGGACTTGTCACACACCTGGAGGGCCCATCACACACCTGGAGGACTTGTCACACACCTGCAGAGCCCGTCACACACCTGGAGGGTCCAGCACACACCTGCAGGACTCATCACACACCTGGAGGGCCCGTCACACACCTGGAGGGCCCATCACACACCTACAGGGCCGCAAGGGGAACATTTCCAAGGCCATTGTCAGTGCGGTGTAAGGAGGACCTTTCTCCCCATCGGAGCAGGTAACCCAGCAAGGAAGCCCATCCAGCAGCAACCTGCCCTGGCACCTGGTCCTGGCAGGCAGCAGGATGGCCTCAGCAGAGCCGGGATCAGAATGGGGTGGCAGGGGGGTGCAAGCCCACTGGAGGGGGTCCCGGCAGTGAGGTGACCCTGGACATGGGGAGCTGGGCAGCTTCTCTGCATCCATCTCCAGGTGACCTGGAGGGGTCTGGAGCATCAGGGGAGGGGAAGGCAGCCTCCAGGACAAGATGAGCCCTGCCACCTGAGGGGCTTGTGTCTGGAGAAGGTTTCCAGCAGGAGGGGAGCAAGGTCACAACCTGGGGAGGGATCCATCCCGGGGTGACTGGGGTCTGTGAGGCCTTGGGGTGACCTGCAGCGTGCGTCTTGGGATGCACTTGTACCGCATTCCTTCCTGTCGGGATACTGAAGGTCCCGAGCCAGAGGAGAGGAGAGGCAGAGCAGCCCGTCAGTGATGACCAAACCTGCCCACGATGAGTGTGTGGAGGAGGCGCGCTCGTGGAGATGTGCCAGCCGGGTGCAGGGACTGCGGGCATTTGCTGAGAGCCTCCTCCACCAGGTGTTTCCATGGAATGTCTGGTAGGGCTCCCACCAGCCCTGGCCACAGGCCCTGCTGCCTTCCCTCACGTTGCAAGGGGCCATGCCTGACACTCGTCATCACCCACCAACAGAGCGTAAGCCAAAAATAAAACACTAAGGTTCCCAACCATCTGAGTGGACCTCGTCCTCACCAGAGCCCTCTTAAAATGTAACCCGAGAGGTGGTTTCCAGCCATGACGGGAACGGGGGTCAGACATGCCTCGTTCTACCTTTCCAGCATTAACGTCCACACAGACCTGAAGTCTGATGAGAAACATTTCACAGCCCTCTGAAGCTGCTACCTGAAGGCCTCCTCCACAAATAAGAACCTGGGTTTCCAGGATCCTGGATCTGAACTCAGGCATTCCTTTCTATTATTGATCCCAGGTCTTTAGATAAATGTAACCAATTGTCCACCGGAAAGTTTTTAAATCTTCCTATAACCTGAGAGTTCTGCTCCCCTGACTGCTTTGCATTGCCCTGCCTTTCTGAGCCGAACCAGCATATTTCTTAAATGTATTGCCTGAAGTCTCATTCTCCCTAAAATGCATAAAAGCAAGCTACTCTCTGACCACCCTGGACACATGTCCTCAGGCCCTCCTGAGGGCTGGGTCATGGCCCACGGTCACTTGTCTTGGGCTCAGAATGAATCTCCCCACATTTTACAGAGTTTGACTCTTTGTTGACAGGAGCCAACGCTGCTGTCTGACCCCGGCCCGGAGCTCTCCCCGAGCTCTCCTGTGGGAGGCAGCCATTTGCAGAAATGGAGCCGAGCCTCAGTGGGACTGTCAGGGCCCAGGGACCCGAGGGGCCAGCGCTCCCTGAGGGCAGGGCTCAGCATCCACCAAGCGGGCCTTAGAGAGCCATGGCCGCCGGCCATCTGCAGTGCTCGTGAGGGGCACTGACTGCTCCCACCTGGCTCCCACCTCACCTCCGGCGGGCACTGGGGCGCTGTGCCTTTCTCAGAGGCATCAGGGAGTCCAAGGAGACGCCAGAGGACCTGTGTCCCATCCTCAAGGTAAAGGGCACAGTAACTGGCTGACCGATCACCAACAGGCCGCCTCCGCTGCCTGGAGCCCGCTGGCCCAGGGGTTCCTACCGCGCCCTGCCGTCTCCCTCATCCTCCCTCACTGCATCCAGACACCCAGTCCCCTGGTTGCCCGTGCCCGCGTCAGCTCTGGCCATCCTTGTCCTGGGGGCTGGGCATGGATTTTGCTGTCTCGTGTTCTCAGGACTGTATGAAGTCCAGCCCATTTGGCAAGCATCCTGTGGAGGTAAGGCTGTCTCTCAGTGGCTCCTGAGCTGATGTGTCCAACTACAGGTCCAGGTGGTGTCTGCCGAGTCTCCTGGTCAAATCGCCGTCCTTCCTCTGTAGGGGATAATCGTCCTGGAGACACTGGGAGACCAAATCCTGATTCTCCTGGAACTTCTCTGATTTTGGCATCCATGGGGGTCTTGTCAGCAGCAATCAGTTCCGTGGACTTTGACTCGTGGTGATTTTCTGTTTCCCCATTTCCTCAGGCATTTATCCATCGAGGTTCTCCTGCAGGGAAGAGCAGTGGGTCCCTCCTCCCGGGCTGCGTGTTGACCCGGCCAGTGGCGACAGCAGCAGAACTCATATGCGTCTATTGTATTCTGTGGTTTGTGAAAAGTGTAGGTCAGTGACCACAGTAGTGGATTCTGTGGTTTGCAATCAGCACGGCCTCTGTGCGTTTTGTTGCTCATGCCACCATGATCGGCCTTTGGCAGCTCTTCATGTTGGCCCCTGTGACCTTCACAAGCTCTTACTTTTTAATTAATTAAATCTGGGGGTGAGCCTCCGGCTCTGGGCTCCACAGGACTTCAGCTCATTGCAAACTTCCCTGCTCTGGAGGAGCAATGAGTCAGCCGCCGGCAAGGACAGCCCATTTGGAGGTAAAGTGCTAAGGGGAGAGGAAGGCGGTGAGAGTAAAGCAGTGGCAGGAACTGCTCAGAGGACAGGTGACATGCGGAGGCCTAGGGCAGACCTCGTCCAGGGCGCTGGGCAGGTCCAGGCAGGTCCTCCAGGCCAGGGACCCTGCGCAGCTGCCTTCTGGGTGGGGAGAGTGGGGGCAGCACCCAGGGTGCCTGGCGTGCTGTGCTGAAGGCCACCTGCGAGGCTGGAACTGTGTCTCCATCTGACAGGCAGAGAAACAGCAGCAGCCCAGCCTGGGAAACGATGTCAACAGCTCCTGTTTCCAGCACGTTCCTGGGTCTCAGACGCCCAGCCTCACACACAGAGTCCCAGAGACCAGGGTATCGAATGCCCAGCCTCACACATGGAGTCCCAGAGGAGATCAGGGTCTCGAACGCTCAGCCTCACACATGGAGTCCCAGAGACCAGGATCTCGAACGCTCAGCCTCACACATGGAGTCCCAGAGACCAGGGTCTCGAACGCTCAGCCTCACACATGGAGTCCCAGAGACCAGGGTCTCGAACGCTCAGCCTCACACACGGAGTCCCAGAGGAGACCAGGATCTCGAACGCTCAGCCTCACACATGGAGTCCCAGAGACCAGGGTCTCGAACGCTCAGCCTCACACATGGAGTCCCAGAGACCAGGGTCTCGAACGCTCAGCCTCACACACGGAGTCCCAGAGGAGACCAGGATCTCGAACGCTCAGCCTCACACATGGAGTCCCAGAGACCAGGGTCTCGAACGCTCAGCCTCACACACGGAGTCCCAGAGGAGACCAGGATCTCGAACGCTCAGCCTCACACATGGAGTCCCAGAGACCAGGGTCTCGAACGCTCAGCCTCACACATGGAGTCCCAGAGACCAGGGTCTCGAACGCTCAGCCTCACACACGGAGTCCCAGAGGAGACCAGGATCTCGAACGCTCAGCCTCACACATGGAGTCCCAGAGACCAGGGTCTCGAACGCTCAGCCTCACACATGGAGTCCCAGAGACCAGGGTCTCGAACGCTCAGCCTCACACACGGAGTCCCAGAGGAGACCAGGATCTCGAACGCTCAGCCTCACACATGGAGTCCCAGAGACCAGGGTCTCGAACGCTCAGCCTCACACATGGAGTCCCAGAGACCAGGGTCTCGAACGCTCAGCCTCACACACGGAGTCCCAGAGGAGACCAGGATCTCGAACGCTCAGCCTCACACATGGAGTCCCAGAGACCAGGGTCTCGAACGCTCAGCCTCACACACGGAGTCCCAGAGGAGACCAGGATCTCGAACGCTCAGCCTCACACATGGAGTCCCAGAGACCAGGGTCTCGAACGCTCAGCCTCACACATGGAGTCCCAGAGACCAGGGTCTCGAACGCTCAGCCTCACACATGGAGTCCCAGAGACCAGGGTCTCGAATGCCCAGCCTCACACATGGAGTCCTAGAGGAGACCAGGGTCCCAGACGCCCATCCTCACGCAGAGCCCCATAGGAAACCAGCACCTGCGTCTTCTGTCTGGGTGGCACAGGGAAAGTGCTTCCCCTGGGAATACTCGGCTGGCATCCACCCCGCCAGTGTGTGCTGCAGGCTGGCTCATCTGGGGGTGGGGGGCTTGGCGGCAGCACCGCAGGGTCTAGGGGAGCCCACCTGGCTCTGGCCTCCTGCTCTTCGCTTCCGGGGAAACGGCCCAGGCCCCTGCTGCACACTCTTCCTTCCCCTCTTCAGTAGTAAGAGGAGCCAAATGCGGCTGACGGTGCATCTGAGGCCGAGGCGCAGCCCCCGCCCCTGGGGTGGACTTTGGCCGCATGGGCAGGGCCAGGCAGGCAGGTAGCCTCTTGGGGCCTCTGAGGTGGCCCGAATGCCTCCCCTGATCACGGCTGCCACCCGGGCATCCTGGTCCCCCTGCGTCAGAGCCCACACACATGACAGACAGGAGGCTCTGGCTCAGATGAGGCCAGCGGCACTTCCTTTCATCCTGCCTGGCACCCGGTTTCTTGATGACCCAGGCCAGTGTTTTTCACGCTGAATCGTGTTTGACTTAGAAGCACATGGGATGATCCCTTTGGCCTTCCCAGCACCTCCTGAGAAGTATTGTCATCAGACCTGTGAGCATGAGATGGCGCTGGGCCCAGAGAGGTCAGTGCCCTGGCCCAGGATACACAGCGCACAGGAGGTCACTGGGAGCCTGAGTGACAACATCTCCAGGGCTGGACAGCCTCCCTGTCAGGGGTGAGAAACGGGTCTGTGCCCATTTCACGGCTAAGAACCTGGAGCAGGTCCCCCTTCAGCCCAAAGCCCAGGAGGAGGCGGCTGCTTATTGCAAAAGGTGTGAACCAGGCTGAGTGGTGCCGCCCTCCCCATCCACGTGGTCCCCATCTTTCCCATCCACGTGGTCTCTGTCCTCCCCATCAACGTGGTCCCCGTTCCCCCCGTCCAGGTGGCCCCCATCTTCCCAGTTGGGTGATCCCCGTGTTCCCCGTTGGGTGGTCTGCGTCCTCCCCATCGGGTGGTCTCTGTCCTCCCCATCGGGTGGTCTGCATCCTCCCCATCGGGTGGTCTCTGTCCTCCCCATCGGGTGGTCCCCTTCTGGCTCTGGGTTGCCTGCATCTTGCAGCTCCACACTCCGGAACATGTGGCTTCTGGCATCACCGGGGCGGGGGGAAGGGGCCAGCTGCAGCCCTTGGCTGGAACGTGTCAGGCAGCCAAGCCTATGTGCAAAGGGCCGGGACCTGAAGGAGTGAGAAGCCGGACGCTGTTGTCCCTGACCCTGAGCTGAGCAAGTTCCACTGAGGCCACAGAGATGAGTCCGACCTGAATTCTGCCCTCCCGGAGTTTACAACAGGGTGAAAGGCACCTGGCGGGTCTGGAATGCCAGCTTGGAAGGGATCGTGGGAGGAGCTGGCTGAGGAAACGTGGGCCTGGGGTGGGGGTGGCTGGGTTCCCAGGGAGGCCGCAGGTGCTGTGGTGTGCACAGCAGGGCCTGAGCCTCCTGGGGCCAGGAGGCTTCCTGGGCGTGAGGCCCAAGCTGAGTTTTCCATAGGGATTGAGAGTGAGTGAAGGCTGTTTGGAAGGACGTGCTGGGCAGTGGGAAGTTTGAGCAAAACCTGGAGACAGGAAAGAGCTGTGTGTTGAGAGAAGCTACAGCTGGTGCAGTGTTTCTGGAATGGAAAGTTCACGGCGGACGTGTGGAAGGGAGCGACTCCCAGTGGTGGGCACAGCAAGGGCCCCTCCCAAAGACGTCGGAGGCTGAACCCCCAGGACGCTTGAACAGGGCAACCTTGCAGGGGGAACTAGGTTAGGAATCCCAAGTCGGGAGATAGCCTTGGATTATTCGGTGGGTGCTCCTGGAGTTTAGGGAGGATGGAGAGGCTGCTGGACCCAGCGTAAGGTCTGGGCTCCTTAGAGGCAGGTGGGCGGGTCAAAGAGAGAGCAATTTGAAGATGCTGGGTTTGAAGATGGGCCGTGGGCCAAGGCTGCTGCCGTCTCTGGAGGCTGAGAAAAGAAAGCAGTGGCTTCTCCACCAGGCTCCTGCCAGCCCTGCCTTCAGCACCCTGAGGCCCTTTTCACACTTTCCCCTCCAGGACTGTAAGATAATACATTTGAGCTGTTGGAAGCCACTAGGTTTGTGGTAATCTGTTAAAGCAGCAGATAGGAACCTCATAGACTCACTATTGAGAAAAGAAAAGCACTTTTATCTGAGGAGCAAGTCCTTTTAATTATTGGGTCCAGAGAGGCGTTCAGTTGAGGCCGCAACCACATCCCACTCCCCCTTTGAGCTGCATGTTCATCTTGTGAAAGGAAAATCATTCTCGGGACCCCAGATCGCTGAGCCTAAGAGAAAAGTCCAGCTGGGAACTGTGCCAGGCAAACCTGCCTCCCATTCTATTCCTGAGTAAGGGAACTACAAAGATTTTAAAAAGCTACACGCCTGCCTCACGATTTGCCCACAAAGAAATTCCTTGTGGACAAAGCACAGACAGAACTCAAAGTCACCCCACTGCTCCCGTGAGACAAACGCACACAGCTGATCACTTCCTCTGCCCTCATTTCACTGAGCCAGACTCAGGCATGAGTGACCATTCCTGTAAATTGTGCATTCCGTAAAAGGCTAATCAGAAACTCAGGAGTGCAACCGTTTGTCTCTTATCTACCTACGACCTGGAAGCCTCCTCCCTGCTTCCATCTGTCCCGCCTTTCCGGACCGAACCAGCGTTCATCCGATGTATGTTGATGTCTCATGTCTCCCTAAAATATGTAAAACCAAACTCTGCGCCGACCACCTCAGGCATGTTGTCAGGACCTCCGGAGGCTGTGTCACAGGTGCGTCCTGAACTTTGGCAAAATAAACTTCCTAAATTGACTGAGCCTTATCTCAGACGCCTTTTGGTTTACAACGCTACTGAGATGTTCATCTCACCTGCAGCTGTGTATGAGAAGAGGTCGTGGCTGCATCTGGATTCGGAAAGACCCCAGTGCTAATGATTGTTACCATAACCAAGGGAAAGGACTCTAACCTGTGCGGGTTTACGGCTGCCTTCTCGGCAAGCTTGAGATTGTAGGAGCCATACGTGGCCACGATGTGGACTGCACTCTGGCTGGTGGCTGTGGCGTGACCACGGTCACTGCACAGTCACTTGGATCCCTGGGAGGAGAGTCCTGTAGCCTCGGACCGGGGATGCCACAGGCATGAACCCACCTTTGCAAAAATTATAACAGTGGAAAAATTATGGCAGTGAAAGAGACCCGAGGTAACCAACTCCCATCTTGCCTTTAGCCTTCAAACTGCCCTTAATTATTCCTGGGCTTGGGCCAAGCTAACTCTGGGAGACATTTAGTTTATAGCTTAAATGATAATAACCCTTCCGCAAAACTCAACAGCCTTTGTAAAGCTATTGAGAGACCACTAGGCTACGAGGACGAGAGGAGCCTGAATTCTGCTAAAATGGAGACACAAAGGATTACCCCCCTTTATTCTGGAGCTCAAAATATGCAACTTCCCAACTACTCCCGCAGATAACGTCACTACGGTGGAACCTAAGACTGGCCTTTGAGATGTCTTTTCAGGTTTTTTGCAAGTCTGACAACTGATTTCCCCCCCTGGACCGGTCAGCCTCCCTGGTGCCACCCAGAAGCGACTCGGGGCACAAGGACCATTTCCCACACCCCGACGACTGCACCCCCAACCAGTCAGCAGCAAGCGCCCTTGCCTACCCACCCGACTCTCTTCCCCTAAACTAGCCTTGAGAGACCCTGGTCTCTGCATTTTCAGGGAGGCTGATGTGAGTAACAATAAAACTCTAGTGTCCTGTTTAGCCGGCTCTGCGTGTGTAAAACTGTTTCTCTATTGCAGCTCTCGCCACTGGCCAGGAAACGGTTTCCCCCTCCTCGGGCTGTGCTGGGAGGAAGGGTCTGAAGTGGCTTGTAATGTCGGAAGCAAAGTGGAGGACTTGCCCGGAAGAGGGAGGAAGGCCTTGGCTCCTTTGAGCCAGTGGGAATGGAAGGGAAGGCGGCCAGGATTTCCTCAAAAATATTTCCCCATAGCCGGTCAGCTCCCCACGGGGCCAATACCGCATCCTCACTCTGGGCGCAAGGACGGCCCCTTCCCAGAGCCCATTTAGAACTTGGATGAATGTTCTATCAACACTCATGGATGTTGCCTGGATGAATGGGCTCTATCCGGGCCTTGAGTAGGAAGAAGCCGCTGGCAGTTACTTGCTCACCCAGAGACTCCAAGCAGCCACACTCACCTGGGCTGATGACTCAATTGACTCCTGAGTTTCTCCGGCTCTTCATTGAGGTCTGTCTTTTCCACCTCCATCTTTGAGCCTCTGAACTTGATGAAAATCGGTTACATGTAGATGGCTTTTCTGTCCAATGCTAGAGAACTTTGAACTTAATGGAATCCTGCCGTCTTTTCATCAACTCAGTGCTAAACAACTCTAGATTTTAAAATGATATCCAGTGTGACTGCGTCCATTTCACATGGCACAAGGATTGTCTGTGATCACGATTCATAAAGCTGCTATTTTTTAGCTGACACTAGGCCCAAGCATGGCCCCTGGGGGCACAGGGCTGTTTATTTCTCTTTTAAAGCACCCTAATCTGGGAGGTGTATTTTGCCGGTGGCTGGCGGGCTGGGAGCAGAGAAAAGTTCAGTGTAAAAATGAAAATGCATTCCCGGCAGGAAAACTCCCACCCTAAGGGCACGTATGCAGTTTACCCCAAAACAATGGTTGCCGTGGGTAACCCGAGTGGTGTTGCCAGTGGCTGCCAGTTTGGCCCTTCCAGGGAGATGTCAAGAGACCCCTTCTACCAATCCCTTTCCTCATTAAAGAGGAAGAATGTTTGCTTTCTGGGAGATATTTAAGAGGACAATTTGAAATCCCACAAAAGCCAGGGTTGGTAGAATCAGGACTTGGCTCAGCCCAGCTCAGCCCCGCAGCAGCTACCCCGGGCTCTGTTTGTCCTGGCTTCCACCAGGGCCAGCGCTTCACAGCCGGAAGCAAACAGGCCAAGCATTTCTTGGTTAATAGCACAAGGGGGCCAGGCTTGCTGGAGAAGCAGCGGTCAGGGCCAGGGGCCCCTAACCTCTGCAGTCGCCCCTCCCAGTGGCTTTCCAGAGCTGTTTTCCACCTCTCCCTGAGGAGCTGAAGGGCGCCGGGGGCCGAGTCACTGCCACAGCCGCAGGGACCAAGCCCCATCCCAGCAAGGCTGAGGCCTCAGGAAGGCGGCCAGCCCAGGCCCTCTCGCCACTGGCCAGGAAACTGTTCCCCCCCTCGGGCTGTGCTGGGAGGAAGGGTCTGAAGTGGCTTGTAACGTCGGAAGCAAAATGGAGAACTTGCCCAGAAGAGGGAGGAATGCCTTGGCTCCTTTGAGCCAGTGGGAATGGAAGGGAAGAAGGCCAGGATTTCCTCAAAAATATTTCCCTGTAGCCAGTCAGCTCCCCACAGGGCCAATACCTCGTCCTCACTCCGGGTGCAAGGACAGCCCCTTCCCAGAGCCCGTTTAGAACTTGCTTCTCTTCAGACTACATTCCCTCCTGGCTGGATTCTGGAGACCATAACTGGGGCACCTACCAAGTGGGGCCCGTTAGAGGTGCTGGCGGAGTTCCCGTGTGACCCCATCAGGGTGGCTCACAGCACATCTCCGCAGCGACACGCTCAGGTCTGGTTTTCCAGTGTGTATGCGTGGAGCCCAGCAGTGGGGCCCAGATGGCGTGGTGAGGATCACCACTGAAAGGCAGGCCTCGAGCACTTGCCCAGAGTCCACTGTTTGGAGGGCAGTTCGATTCACCGTAGCCAATTAGCCCACAGCACACACAATCTTTCTTTTCCCATTGAGTTGTCTTGGCACCTTGGTTGGAAAGTAATTTACCATGTATGTGTGGGTCTATTTCCTTTATTTGAAAGTGATTTTTAAAAGGAAAATTGCAAGACCCCTTCTTCTAATTGTGGCCCCACACCCTTGCCCATGCATCCGACTCATCTCCATCCATCCTGTGTGTCTGGTAGTTTCATAAAAAGTCAAACACATACCTGCCATTATGACCCAGCGATTGTACTCCTGGGCATTTATCGCAGAGAAATTAAAATGTATAGTCACACAAACGATCATAGCAGCTTTATTTGGAACAGCGAAAACCTGGGAACAGCCCCATTGTCTGTCAGCAGGTGCGTGTCCGACGCATCGTGGTGCCTCCACACCACACAACGTGCTCAGCAACGGAGAGAAACAGACTCTGGGAGAAAACTCCATCTCAAAGGCTGCATTCCGCACTCCGTTCCCATAACACTCTTGAAAGGATGAGTGACGCCGGCGGGTGCTGTGGGTTAGAGAAGGGCCCCGCGGGGCACACCTCACACCTGTGGGGATGGACGGTCATGCATCTCGAATGTGGTTGTGGTTACAGAAATCCACATATGCGGCCACACATCGCAGAATCTCCACACGGAGTCGTACCCAGAATAAAACAAACACACGGAAACCTAGGATGTCCAAATGAGCTCCGTCATCCAGTGACTTGCGTGGTGCCCATATCAGTTTCCTGGTTTTAAGAATTTGTTGTAGCTCTGCAAAGTGCTGCATTGTAGGAAGCTGAGGAATGGAATGTGGGACCCCTCTGTACTATTCGGCAACTTTTTGTGAAGCTATAATTAGCTCAAAATGCAAAGCTAAAATTACTGAGGACTTAGAAATAAACTTGACAAAAGATTTACAAGTCCTATATACTGAGAACTGAGAAACATCAATGAGAGGAATGAAAAAAGGCCTAAATAAATGGAGCCATAGCATGTTCATGGAAGATGCCAACTCTCCCCAGATTGATCTCCAGAATCAACACAATCCCAATCAGAATCCCAGCAGGATTTTTGTAGAAATTGGTAAGCTAATTCTAAGGTTTATACAGAAATGCACAGGACTTGGAGTAACCAAAGCAAGCATAAAAAAGAACAGAGTTGAAGAATTTATATTACTTGATTTTAATCAAGACAGTCAATATAATCATTATAACAGATAAATAGGTCAATGAGACAGAACAACACCCAGGCCTACTCATCTATGGCCACTACTCATTTATGGCCAATTGACTTTTGATAAATGTGCTGAGGCAATTCAACAGGGAGAGAATAACCTTTTCCACAAGGAATGCTGGGTCATTTGGACACCCATAAGCAACAAAATAAAACAATTACAAATCCTCAAAACCCTTACCTCACACCACATACAACAATTAACTTTGGGCTGGATGCAGTGGCTCACACCTGTAATCCCAGCACTTTGGGAAGCTGAGGCAGGTGGATCATTTGAGGTCAGGAGTTCAAGACCAGCCTGGGCAACATGGTGAAACTCTGTTTCTACTAAAAATACAAAAATTTTCTGGGCATGGTGGCATGTGCTTGTAATCCCAGCTACTCAGGAGACTGAGGCATGAAAATTGATTGAACCTGGGAAGTGGAGGTTACAGAGAGCCAAGACCACGCCACTGCACTCCAGTGTGGCTGACAGAGCGAGACTCCATCTCAAAAAAAAAAATTGTAATAGGTCATAAATCTAAATGTGTGAACTAAAACAGTAAAACTTGTAAGAAGAAGATAAGATAAAATCATGGTGACTTTTAGTTTGGGAAAGGTTTTTTAAATAGAACACAAAAAGTTCAAACTACATGAAAAAACCAATAAGCTAAATTTTATTAATTTAAAACTTTTGCCCTTTAAGAGACACTATAAAGAGGCAAGCTGCCAAGCTGGAGAAATTATTTGCAAACCATGTTCAAAAAGGACTTCTTTCTAAAACATGTCAAGAAGCCTTTCAACACAATAATGAGACAAAACAATTCAATTAAAAAGTAGGCAAAATATTTGAATGGATATTTCACCAAAGAAGCTATATTAACAGACAGAAGCACGCAAGACGATGCTGACAACCATTTAGTCCTTAGGGAAGTGCAAACGAAGACCAGTATGAGAGGTGCCTACAAACCCACCAGCATGGCTAACATGTTCAAAAGTGGCCCTGCCAAGGGCTGGCGAGGATGTGGGGCAACTGGAGCGCGCAGCATGTTGGCAGGATCATAACACAAGAACCACAGGGAACGGTTCGGCCATTTCTTAAAAAGCTACACAGAGTCACCATGTGACCCAGACATGTCTGTTCTGGGAACGTCCACAGAAAGACTGTGTCGTAAACGTTCACAACAACCTTGCCTGTAATCACCAAAATCCAAAACAACCTGAACGTCCTCCACGGGTCAGTGGATGAACCAATTATGATACACCCATGCAACTAGTGCTCCCCAGCATTGAAAGGATGAATTGTTGGATGAATCTCAAAATAATTACACTGTGAGACAATGTCAGGCAATAAGAGTATACACGCTGTGTTACCCAGGACAGAAATGAATTAATCTACAGTGACAGAAAGGTCAGTGTCATCAGAGGAGCAGGAGGGTGGAGGGACGGGGCAGGGGCCAGCCTGGGGGAGGGGATGTCCATGGTCTCGATTGTGGTCATGGCTCTGTGGGTGCAGCAGAATGTCAAAACTTATCAAACCGTACGTCTTAAATATGGGCATTTAATTGCATGTCAAAAAAATCTAAACAAAGCTGAAAATGGACAAAATACCACAACCAATGACATCTGACCGTAAAGAGATGGATTTAGGTAGAAGGAAGAATTCTTTAACACAGAATATGGGTCTCTGAGGGAAATGTTATCTCGTAATTTTCTCACTTTTGGTGTATTTAAGCTGTAGGACAAGGAGTGAACCCTAACATTTGGTGAGAGTCTGTGAAACACACTAGGAACCCCCATGCTGCTTGCGAGTTACTTCCGAGAAACAGCAGAATGTCACACCCTGTCACCCGCAGGTGCCGTCTGAGGGGCGCTCATCCCCACCAGCCCGAGGGCCTCCCCGCCAAGGGAGGGGTGTACTCCCTTCCACTTGGCGTCTGCTTGTGCATTGCCCCTCCCTGAACTCAAGACCTGAGCCTCTCTCGCCTGGACTATTTGGAAAGTCTACAAATGGAAGAAGGGGTGCTCTCACTGAGTTGTGTCCGCACAAGGGAAACTGTCCAGGAGCCACAGAAGCAACCGCAAAGTGAGCCTCTCAGACGTGGTTAAAGGGAAGCCAGGCAAAAAGACTGCACGCTGTTGGGTTTCATTTACTCAAAACCCTAAAACAGGCAGAATGAGTCATCTGTGGTAAACCAGCATTGGGGTTACCTCTGGGGGCCGGGAGGGAACCCTGGGGTGCCAGTCACGTCTGGCGTCTCGGCCTGGGTGGTGGGGATGGCTCGCCAAGCCTGTTTGTTGCACACGTGGCATGTCAGCAGAAACACGGGGCAAATACACACGTGAACACAAGAACCCCGGGTCCCTCCCTCATCTACCCAGCGACCCTCAGTCACCCCAGCCGGCTCCCTCTCGCCACCCACGGGCTTTCTGTGGAGGCCCCAGCCTGGCCCTGGAGGCCGTGACCCACCCCGCCTCTTGCCTGAGGTCAGCCCAAGAGACCTTCCTGTCTTCGGCCTGGAGAAGGAGCGGCCGCCAGGACCACCCGGGCCTCAGCTCCCTGGGAGGGCCCCTGGAGGACCGGGGCTGCTAAAGTCCACGGGCATCACCGCATCTAATCCAGGCCCTTTGATGTGGGTGATGTTGATACTCCCACTTTACAGGTGGGGAAACCAAGGCTTCAGCTTCCGTGGCCAGGGGATGAATGGGAGTGTGGTCTGGATGGTGGCTCCTGGACCGGAAGCATGATGGGAGCCATGAGGAATGCAGGTTCTTGGGTCCTTCCAGCTCTGCTGGATTGGATGCTCGTGGGGGCTCAGGGTCAACACAACCCCCCAGGACTCTGACCTGGGAAGTGGAGCAGCCTGATTTGGAGGCGAGGACACACCAGGAGGCACCTTGCCCTGTGGCCACTGCACTGAGGCTTGAGAGATCACTAGAGACAGCTCAGCCTCAGTGCTCCCGCGCCCCCGCCTCGGTGCTCCTGCGCCCCCGCCTCGGTGCTCCTGCGCCCCCGCCTCGGTGCTCCTGCGCCCCCACCTCGGTGCTCCTCCACTCCCACCCCGGTGCTCCTTCCACCTCTGCCTCACCCGATGGACTGTGCCTTTGCGTTTCTTGTGCACAAATCCTGCTGAAGTCTGGGCAGCTGTGTGTTTGATGATGGGCTTGTAGGAGAGAAGCATCTGGACTGCGCCGTGCAGATGGCGCTTCTCTCCAGGCACAGTCACATTCCTGGGAGGTTCCTGGAGGCCTCCGAGCCTCGTGCAGACCCAAGGCTGCCTCACCACCATGGCCACAGCCCAGTGCTGGCTGCCGGGCATCAAATCTGCAGAAATGCACGTGGCATAAAAGCACCAGAGACATCCGTCCAGAGCCGAGGGCTCCTCCCTGGCCCAACATTTTGTCCACGTAAGTCCACTTTTTGGCTGCTGCTCCCAGGCCTGGCAAGAACGCAGATCCCCACAGCCTCCTGCTCCCTGGCAGCCTGAGGACAGTGTCGTAGGCCTGGGATCCTCGGGCAGAACTGAATGCAGCTTTTCCATTGGAGGGCGCTGGGCCCACATGGCAATCACAGGTATGGCAGATGAACTCACGGGATGCTCCGGGACTCCAGGGGCCTCAGGAGAAAGGCCCACTGGCAGCGGGTTGCCCAGGGCTCCAGAGGGGGGCTCCAATGTGAACCAGTTGCTTGTGGCACAGCGGGTCACCCAGGATGGCCCTGCGTGGTCAGTGATAACAGGCAGTCACTCACAGCGCGACTTCACCCATGGTCACTCCCGGTGACCAGCACTGCACAGCCTGGGCTTTCGTCCCACATGGCACCTCCCTGTCCAGCCTTGGCCCAAGTGCCTGGGAAACAGACAGGGCACCGTGTGCCTGAACACACTCGGACAGTCGAGGCCCCCAGGAGAAGCAACAGGCAATGACTCGGTCCCCAAGAAGCTGAGCCTGTCCTTGCTGGGGTCTGTCATCTCCTCTTAGCCCCGCCAGGCTCCTGAAGCTGCCACATGTGCAGCGGGAGGTGGGTGGTTTGGGAGCAGAGCGAGGCTCTGGATGGACGGGCTTTACCACCAGCAGCCACCACCACCTGCTCTGCAGGGCCTGGGCCAGCCCTGAGGAGGTGGCAGACGGAAGGAGGGGCAGCACTGCCTCAGGTCTCCTTTACTGTCTTCCAGACATCAGCTCAGGGAGAGTAGGCATGTAGCACTGAGAAACAGGGTTGCTCCCCATGGCTGCCTCTGCTTCCCTGCCGCACAGTGTCTGTACACGGCCTGGGGACCTGCGAGGCCAGACCGCAGGGCAGGGGCCCACGGCTGTGCCAGCTTCTCTCCCAGGCCGTGGCGGTTATTACCTCCTGACTTGGCAGAGCATCCGGCTACTGGAGCCCATTGGTTCCGGCCAGTGCAGTCAGGACTTAGCTTCCCAGCTGTGATCTAAATCCCAGCCTCCCAAAGGCACAGCGCCTAAGTTCTCCCCTGCCAAGCTCACAGCCTTCTCCTTGGCAGGCTGCCCTTTCTCCTGCTGGACCAAACCAAGGAGCACGGTGACCCAGGGACACCACACTCGGTGTCAGCCTCTGAGGCCATGGAGCCACGCAGACCCAGCACAGGATTAGAAACAGACCTTCCCGGGAGGCAGAGAGCCAGGCCTCCTGGTTTATAGCATGACAAGGCAGCACTCAGGAGGACGCATCAATCCTTCTCCATGTCAGCACCTGTGACTGTGACCACTGGTGAGGTGGACATGCTTCTTTTTCCATTTTACAGATGAGGAAACTGAGGCCAAGGGAGGGTCAGCAGCCTGCCCTGGGCTGACTGGTGATGCAGCGAGGGTGGGGTGTGGGAGGGTGGCGGCGGCCCTTGCAGTCCCTGGGAACCTGCACCTCTTCCTGGGCGCTGTTCCCCTCTCTCTCCCAGGACCCTTGGGCCTGGCGTTTCTTCACCTGCGACCATCCAGGAGCTGGACCTGCCCTAGGGCGTCAGTTTCCAGGGAAGCCTCTGGCCTGTGTGTGAGCCTCCCCACCTGCCCGGCCACGGCCTCCACAGGCGCCCTGCGCAGCCCCGCCCCTCCTGGGGCAAAGGCTTTGCGAAGACTTTCTTCTCTGGCTCATCCCTTTAAGGAGGCATAAAAACGAACCCCGGGCCTCACAGGTCCGGAATGCGCCCCCCTCCACGATGGGAGCTTCTTGGCCTTGGCTGTGCAGGGGCCGCGGCTCCTGGGGGTCTGGCCGGATCTGCAGTAGTGCTGAATGAGCTGTGGCCAGGAAGACGCAATGAATAATTGTCACTTAAAAGGATAAACAGAAATTCCATTTCCCTTTTAAATACTTGAACATTTCAAAACATCTGGAGGACGCGATGCTTTTCCTTCCAAGCATCTCCGTGGAGTTTTGTGGGTTACCGCAGAGGATCGGCAGCATTCCTCTCTCAGGGAAAACTGGCCTGAGCATTGCATAACGCAGGCAGACTGCACCCCTCACGTCGCCTGGGGCCACATGCACATGTTTCCAAGAGACTTGCTGGAGAATCTTCCCCGGATCTTGACAAAGTTGGACATGGAAAGCACGTTGGTCCATCCAAGGTCCACAGAGCGACCCTGGCTATGAAAAATCATCCTCCGAGTGGGAGTCTGTCTGCCAGGAGTGAGGTGACACCGCACATGGCCTCAGGAGCTGGAAACGCTGGTGAATTCAGATGCAGCCAAAGCTTCTAACTTAGTCACAGTTATTAATTATTCTTGGTCTTATTGGAGCAGGAACCACTGCCATGCATCAGGCCAGCAAGGCTCACTCCCCACCGTAGGATCCCTGTGTAGACGGTCGCTCCATCAGTGTAGTTGGGTGTGTGGAGCAAGGGACTGGGCTGACCCTACCTTCCAAGCATCGATGTGGCCTTCAGCAGAGCAGGAGGAGATAGCCCAGGACTTGTACTTTGCAGTTGAAGTGCCAGACCTAAGAAATGCAAACCTGAGGATGGAAAGAGGGTGGAGAGGGGGGAGGTGTCTGGATTGGCCGTCCAGAGCAGCCCCAGCTGCAGCAAGTGGAACTTGGCTGGCTGCCTCACAGGCCTGGTGGCAGCGTCCCCAGCGAGGAGCCTGTCCCACATATGAAGGTCCCCATACCCTTAGCCCCTAGCTGAGAGTTTCACTGACCAGAGCTCCCTGAGTCCAGGGCTCCACTCAAGGGACTGCTGTCCCCGTTGGTGAAGAAGGCCTGTTGGGGCCAATGCTTCCCCCCACAGGGAAGCGGAGCTGTATTTTGTCGGACAGAACTTTGCAAGCCTGAAACAGCTGGTGGTGGCCCCAGAGCCAAGATCTGACCTCACTCCAGAGTTGAAGGGCACAGAGAAGGCACAGCTAGAGGCGGCAGGTACCCCTCAAAGCTCTCGGGAGAGGGTACAAAGTGGGACCTCCCAGCACCCTTGGCCTCCAGGCCTCAAAAGCCCTGAGAGGGCTGCATGCAAGGAGACAAAGCTGGAGAAGGATGTGGGAGGCAGGTGGCTAAGAAGACAGGCTGGAAAGGGACGTGGGAGGTAGGTGGCTTTGCTCTAAACAGAATCGTCTCAGTAATGTGACACTGCACATGTATAGGTAGGCTCGCTCATGGGCATAACCCTCTAAAACACACCTTTTATGGAGTGAAATTCACTTAACAGCCATCTTGAAGCATATACTTCGGCGGCATTTGCTGGATTCACGACGTTGTGCAACCTCTGCTTCTCCAGTTTCAGAACATTTCATCCCTCCAGAACAACAGCTCATCCCCATTAAGTAATCACTCCTCATTCCTTCCCCATCCTCTGGAAACCACAGATCTGCTTTCTGTCTCTATGGATTTGTCCGTTTTGGATATTTCATATAAAAGGAATCACGCGGTGTGCGAACGTTTGTGTCTCACTTCTTTCGGTGGAAGCCA